AGGCCACATATCCTTTATTTCCCAGGGGGTGGAAACGGGCAACCTCACAGAGGAATTGAATCATAATGAATTGAAGAAAGAAAAATCTCCTGAAGTTGGCATTATAATTAATAGGCTTAGGCTCATCCTACTAGTCCTCACTTAGACTCATTCTCATGTAGAAACAAAACGTGATTAATCACCTCAGTAAGTGCAATTTCCAAAAACATCCAGGGAAATCTAGGGTCCAGGTGCAGGACCTTTCCAATCTGAGTTGGATTTTGCCTCCAGGAGAGAGCATGGGTACCAGCCAGCATTTTCATCATCTAAGGGTCAGGTGCCTTGAAGTGTCTGCTGGCACCCAGGGAAGAGCCCCCCAGCTTGCTGTCACAGGACACAGCTGCTCCCTTCCTGGCCAGGTAGCTGGCCTCCCTCCCAGAATGGGACTTGAAGCTGGCCGGGCTGCTTGGGGGCTGCAGAGGAAGAAGGGGGCTGCCGGCAAACCTGCTGACTCAGGCTCCACGAGGGAGCAAGTAACACTGGACTCCTTTCGGCACTCCGAGAATGGGGTGGGGGCGTCTTCAAAGGATTTCCCTCCCTTCCCAGTGCTTGTCCCTGCTCTCGGTCCGTTTTCTGCTAAGATTTGGGGATTTTCAGGCCTGGAGGGAAAGTCCCTTGGGACGATCATAGAGCGCTAGCACTGAATCAGCCTGGAGAGCGCGGAAGGAAAGGGTCGGTCCGCAGAGGGCGCGGGGAAGGCAGGGTGGGGACGCGGTGGAGCCCGCGCTCGTTTGCTGAAGGCTTGGAAGTGCAGCGCAGAAGACAGAGGGTGACTAGGAAGACGCGCGAGCGGGGCTGGCCGGCCGGCGGGTGGGGGAGGGGAGGCGGGGGAAGGCGGCTGAGTGGGCCTCTGGAGTGTGTGTGTCTGTGTCAGTGTGTGTGTGTGTGTGTGTATGTGTGTGTCTGGCGCCTGGCCAGGGTGATTTCCCATAAACCACATGCCCCCCAGTCCTCTCTTAAAAGGCTGTGCCGAGGGCTGGCCAGTGAGGCTCGGCCCGGGGAAAGTGAAAGTTTGCCTGGGTCCTCTCGGCGCCAGAGCCGCTCTCCGCATCCCAGGACAGCGGTGCGGCCCTCGGCCGGGGCGCCCACTCCGCAGCAGCCAGCGAGCGAGCGAGCGAGCGAGGGCGGCCGACGCGCCCGGCCGGGACCCAGCTGCCCGTATGACCGCGCCGGGCGCCGCCGGGCGCTGCCCTCCCACGGTAAGCGACGGCCGCGGCGCTGGGCCCGGGACCCTGGGGAGAAATGACACCCTCTCTGTCACAGACATGGCTGGGCTCCCTGCTGTTGTTGGTCTGTCTCCTGGCGAGCAGGAGTATCACCGAGGAGGTGTCGGAGTACTGTAGCCACATGATTGGGAGTGGACACCTGCAGTCTCTGCAGCGGCTGGTGAGTGTGTGGCCATGCTGTATTCTACCTTCCCCTGCAATCGTTGGCCTGCTCTCTCTTACAGATTGACAGTCAGATGGAGACCTCGTGCCAAATTACATTTGAGTTTGTAGACCAGGAACAGTTGGTGAGTGATGGCTTTTTACAAAATCCATGCACCAGGCCATAAGCTCCAGGTTCCTGTTTTTCAGAAAGATCCAGTGTGCTACCTTAAGAAGGCATTTCTCCTGGTACAAGACATAATGGAGGACACCATGCGCTTCAGAGATAACACCCCCAATGCCATCGCCATTGTGCAGCTGCAGGAACTCTCTTTGAGGCTGAAGAGCTGCTTCACCAAGGATTATGAAGAGCATGACAAGGTAGGAAGCCCTGAGGCCTGGAGCACTGAGTGGCTCACAAAAGGGGGCCCTGATCTCCTTCCAGGCCTGCGTCCGAACTTTCTATGAGACACCTCTCCAGTTGCTGGAGAAGGTCAAGAATGTCTTTAATGAAACAAAGAATCTCCTTGACAAGGACTGGAATATTTTCAGCAAGAACTGCAACAACAGCTTTGCTGAATGCTCCAGCCAAGGTAAGCATGGCAGGGGCCAGCAAGTGTGTGGGTTTCTCTCTCCTTCTCTCTGTGGTTCTTTCAGATGTGGTGACCAAGCCTGATTGCAACTGCCTGTACCCCAAAGCCATCCCTAGCAGTGACCCGGCCTCTGTCTCCCCTCATCAGCCCCTCGCCCCCTCCATGGCCCCTGTGGCTGGCTTGACCTGGGAGGACTCTGAGGGAACTGAGGGCAGCTCCCTCTTGCCTGGTGAGCAGCCCCTGCACACAGTGGATCCAGGCAGTGCCAAGCAGCGGCCACCCAGGAGCACCTGCCAGAGCTTTGAGCCGCCAGAGACCCCAGTTGTCAAGGACAGCACCATCGGTGGCTCACCACAGCCTCGCCCCTCTGTCGGGGCCTTCAACCCCGGGATGGAGGATATTCTTGACTCTGCAATGGGCACTAATTGGGTCCCAGAAGAAGCCTCTGGAGAGGCCAGTGAGATTCCCGTACCCCAAGGGACAGAGCTTTCCCCCTCCAGGCCAGGAGGGGGCAGCATGCAGACAGAGCCCGCCAGACCCAGCAACTTCCTCTCAGCATCTTCTCCACTCCCTGCATCAGCAAAGGGCCAACAGCCGGCAGATGTAACTGGTACCGCCTTGCCCAGGGTGGGCCCCGTGAGGCCCACTGGCCAGGACTGGAATCACACCCCCCAGAAGACAGACCATCCATCTGCCCTGCTCAGAGACCCCCCGGAGCCAGGCTCTCCCAGGATCTCATCACTGCGCCCCCAGGGCCTCAGCAACCCCTCCACCCTCTCTGCTCAGCCACAGCTTTCCAGAAGCCACTCCTCGGGCAGCGTGCTGCCCCTTGGGGAGCTGGAGGGCAGGAGGAGCACCAGGGATCGGAGGAGCCCCGCAGAGCCAGAAGGAGGACCAGCAAGTGAAGGGGCAGCCAGGCCCCTGCCCCGTTTTAACTCCGTTCCTTTGACTGACACAGGCCATGAGAGGCAGTCCGAGGGATCCTTCAGCCCGCAGCTCCAGGAGTCTGTCTTCCACCTGCTGGTGCCCAGTGTCATCCTGGTCTTGCTGGCCGTCGGAGGCCTCTTGTTCTACAGGTGGAGGCGGCGGGTGAGTAGATCCCCATGAGGAAGAAGAGCACGCTCCTCAGTGAGATGCTCTTTCCTGTCCTCAGAGCCATCAAGAGCCTCAGAGAGCGGATTCTCCCTTGGAGCAACCAGAGGGCAGGTGAGAGCTTGAGGTGGGGCTCTGGGAGGCACTGTCTAATACCAGCCCTGTGCTCTGCCTGCAGCCCCCTGACTCAGGATGACAGACAGGTGGAACTGCCAGTGTAGAGGGAATTCTAAGGTAAGATTCTGACTTTGATCTCCACTCCTAAATCTGCTGACTAGCCTTTCCTTCTCTCCCACAGCTGGACGCACAGAACAGTCTCTCCGTGGGAGGAGACATTATGGGGCGTCCACCACCACCCCTCCCTGGCCATCCTCCTGGAATGTGGTCTGCCCTCCACCAGAGCTCCTGCCTGCCAGGACTGGACCAGAGCAGCCAGGCTGGGGCCCCTCTGTCTCAACCCGCAGACCCTTGACTGAATGAGAGAGGCCAGAGGATGCTCCCCATGCTGCCACTATTTATTGTGAGCCCTGGAGGCTCCCATGTGCTTGAGGAAGGCTGGTGAGCCCGGCTCAGGACCCTCTTCCCTCAGGGGCTGCACCCTCCTCTCACTCCCTTCCATGCCGGAACCCAGGCCAGGGACCCACCGGCCTGTGGTTTGTGGGAAAGCAGGGTGGACGCTGAGGAGTGAAAGAACCCTGCACCCAGAGGGCCTGCCTGGTGCCAAGGTATCCCAGCCTGGACAGGCATGGACCTGTCTCCAGAGAGAGGAGCCTGAAGTTCGTGGGGCGGGACAGCGTCGGCCTGATTTCCCGTAAAGGTGTGCAGCCTGAGAGACGGGAAGAGGAGGCCTCTGGACCTGCTGGTCTGCACTGACAGCCTGAAGGGTCTACACCCTCGGCTCACCTAAGTGCCCTGTGCTGGTTGCCAGGCGCAGAGGGGAGGCCAGCCCTGCCCTCAGGACCTGCCTGACCTGCCAGTGATGCCAAGAGGGGGATCAAGCACTGGCCTCTGCCCCTCCTCCTTCCAGCACCTGCCAGAGCTTCTCCAGGAGGCCAAGCAGAGGCTCCCCTCATGAAGGAAGCCATTGCACTGTGAACACTGTACCTGCCTGCTGAACAGCCTGCCCCCGTCCATCCATGAGCCAGCATCCGTCCGTCCTCCACTCTCCAGCCTCTCCCCAGCCTCCTGCACTGAGCTGGCCTCACCAGTCGACTGAGGGAGCCCCTCAGCCCTGACCTTCTCCTGACCTGGCCTTTGACTCCCCGGAGTGGAGTGGGGTGGGAGAACCTCCTGGGCCGCCAGCCAGAGCCGGTCTTTAGGCTGTGTTGTTCGCCCAGGTTTCTGCATCTTGCACTTTGACATTCCCAAGAGGGAAGGGACTAGTGGGAGAGAGCAAGGGAGGGGAGGGCACAGACAGAGAGGCTACAGGGCGAGCTCTGACTGAAGATGGGCCTTTGAAATATAGGTATGCACCTGAGGTTGGGGGAGGGTCTGCACTCCCAAACCCCAGCGCAGTGTCCTTTCCCTGCTGCCGACAGGAACCTGGGGCTGAACAGGTTATCCCTGTCAGGAGCCCTGGACTGGGCTGCATCTCAGCCCCACCTGCATGGTATCCAGCTCCCATCCACTTCTCACCCTTCTTTCCTCCTGACCTTGGTCAGCAGTGATGACCTCCAACTCTCACCCACCCCCTCTACCATCACCTCTAACCAGGCAAGCCAGGGTGGGAGAGCAATCAGGAGAGCCAGGCCTCAGCTTCCAATGCCTGGAGGGCCTCCACTTTGTGGCCAGCCTGTGGTGGTGGCTCTGAGGCCTAGGCAACGAGCGACAGGGCTGCCAGTTGCCCCTGGGTTCCTTTGTGCTGCTGTGTGCCTCCTCTCCTGCCGCCCTTTGTCCTCCGCTAAGAGACCCTGCCCTACCTGGCCGCTGGGCCCCGTGACTTTCCCTTCCTGCCCAGGAAAGTGAGGGTCGGCTGGCCCCACCTTCCCTGTCCTGATGCCGACAGCTTAGGGAAGGGCAGTGAACTTGCATATGGGGCTTAGCCTTCTAGTCACAGCCTCTATATTTGATGCTAGAAAACACATATTTTTAAATGGAAGAAAAATAAAAAGGCATTCCCCCTTCATCCCCCTACCTTAAACATATAATATTTTAAAGGTCAAAAAAGCAATCCAACCCACTGCAGAAGCTCTTTTTGAGCACTTGGTGGCATCAGAGCAGGAGGAGCCCCAGAGCCACCTCTGGTGTCCCCCCAGGCTACCTGCTCAGGAACCCCTTCTGTTCTCTGAGAAGTCAAGAGAGGACATTGGCTCACGCACTGTGAGATTTTGTTTTTATACTTGGAAGTGGTGAATTATTTTATATAAAGTCATTTAAATATCTATTTAAAAGATAGGAAGCTGCTTATATATTTAATAATAAAAGAAGTGCACAAGCTGCCATGTGAGTCGTGGGAAAGTTGCTTTTGGGGT